ACAAGTTTATAATAGTTACCATATCCACTTAGATTCCGGAGGTGAAGGACTTTCTGGTCACACCTATTCTTTCTTCCAGGACTTTTTGGAAGCCAGGGATAGAAAACACACTGGGCACACACTATACCCCTGATGGCTGGGGCTATAAAGTCTCTTCTGGGTGGTCCAGGAAGCAAGACCAGAACACATACCGCTGCTGGCCCGAGGATGATGACATGTAACTATTAAATTTTCATGGGTTTGAGGTCAAGTATCTTGTCTATTATCTTTTCTTCCCATAAACAGTAGGTGCTCAATAAACAAGCATGACAGCAGGAGAGGAAATGAGGAAAAGGCAGGATAAATAAAATACCCCTGATGAGTTCCAGGCCTCTTAATCTTGGTTCTTTCTCAATCGGTAAATATCAAATAAGGGCTCAACCGTAGTCCTGCCAACACCTCCAAAGCATCTCCATAGTCCGGATGCTAAACCACCCAGTGTCCACCAGGGGTCCTGGGATGAAGGGAGACGTGTTTCTTTCACGGTCATCATGATCGATTACTTCTTCCCTTCAAGTCCAGAGTCGCAGGCAGTGGACATAAGGCCACCTCCAGCCCTCTGCTTCCAAGGCTGGGGAGAGGCAAGGTCTCCCTTCGCCGCCGTAACCAGCCCGGGAACAGGAAGGCTGGGGAAGGTGGGGGACTCCATCAGCAAGGAAACCCTGGGGCTTCACTCTCCTACAGGCGGTCCTGCGAGCGCGGCCAAAGAGAGGCAGGGCGCTAGGGAAGGCGCGGGGACCCGGCCTCGGTGGAAGGACTTGTCCCCGGCGCAGAGGACGGGCGGGCGGCCGGGCGTGGGCGAGCGCGTAGCCGGCGTGCTCCTCCGTGCGCCCGGGCGGCGCGGGCGCGGCCGGCGATCCTGCAGAGGGAGCTGTGCGCCGGCCTTAGCGCACGCTCGGTGCCGCCCGCTCCCTCTTGCCGCCGCCGCCGCCGCTGGGCCCGCCCGCCGGGGAGGGGCTCCCGGCCTCGCAGACAGCGGCTTCCTGCTTTCTGCACGTCCTCGCCGCCGCGCCGCCAGTCCGTTTGTGCTAGCTCTGGCCGTGAGCCGGCCGCCCGCTGCCGCCGGCCGCCCCGCAGCTGCCTGCGCCCCAGCCGCGCCTCGCGGCCAGCCCGGCTAGCTCAGGTCCGCTCCCGGAGCCCGCGCCCCTCCACGCTGCCCCCTGCCTGTCCCCGGCCATGCTGTCCCTTCAGTACCCCGACGTGTACCGCGACGAGACCGCCGTAAGTATCTCTGCCTCCGCCCAGAGGGCTCCAATTATCTAATACCTCATTTTGTTTTTTACAGGTACAGGATTATCATGGTCATAAAATTTGTGACCCTTACGCCTGGCTTGAAGACCCCGACAGTGAACAGACTAAGGTAATTTGGTTTCTAATTAAAGATAAGGCAGCAACTTGCTTTGTCCATTTTAATTTCTCCACAGGCCTTTGTGGAGGCCCAGAATAAGATTACTGTGCCATTTCTTGAGCAGTGTCCCATCAGAGGTTTATACAAAGAGAGAATGACTGAACTATATGATTATCCCAAGTATAGTTGCCACTTCAAGAAAGGAAAACGGTGAGACTGCTTTTACTGAATTTCCTTTTTATACAGCTGAATAAAGACCATCTCTGTTCCCCAGGTATTTTTATTTTTACAATACAGGTTTGCAGAACCAGCGAGTATTATATGTACAGGATTCCTTAGAGGGTGAGGCCAGAGTGTTCCTGGACCCCAACATACTGTCTGACGATGGCACAGTGGCACTCCGAGGTAAGTGCTACACAGAGAGGCCCGTGGAACTCTGTCACTGGATGATTTCTCCTGTGTCCCATAGGTTATGCGTTCAGCGAAGATGGTGAATATTTTGCCTATGGTCTGAGTGCCAGTGGCTCAGACTGGGTGACAATCAAGTTCATGAAAGTTGATGGTGCCAAAGAGCTTCCAGATGTGCTTGAAAGAGTCAAGTTCAGCTGTATGGCCTGGACCCATGATGGGAAGGGAATGTTCTACAACTCATACCCTCAACAGGATGGAAAAAGTGATGGTGAGTGAAGACTTCAGATGAAGCACATTTTTTACATTTCAGTGTACATTTTTAACTCCTTCAGGCACAGAGACATCTACCAATCTCCACCAAAAGCTCTACTACCATGTCTTGGGAACCGATCAGTCAGAAGATATTTTGTGTGCTGAGTTTCCTGATGAACCTAAATGGATGGGTGGAGCTGAGGTATTGTACAGCTGTGAAATTTTACCCCCAAAAGTCCCCTGCACTATTTTTTTTTCTTTTTTAGTTATCTGATGATGGCCGCTATGTCTTGTTATCAATAAGGGAAGGATGTGATCCAGTAAACCGACTCTGGTACTGTGACCTACAGCAGGAATCCAGTGGCATCGCGGGTGAGTTATTTTTTCAGACACAGATAGTTATTAGAGATGATGAGAATGCTTGGTCTCTTGCCAGGAATCCTGAAGTGGGTAAAACTGATTGACAACTTTGAAGGGGAATATGACTACGTGACCAATGAGGGGACGGTGTTCACATTCAAGACGAATCGCCAGTCTCCCAACTATCGCGTGATCAACATTGACTTCAGGGATCCTGAAGAGTCTAAGTGGAAAGTACTTGTTCCTGAGCATGAGAAAGATGTCTTAGGTGAGAACACATGTGACTTGAAAATTGTGCTCGCATTAGGTTTTTTCTCTTCTTATCCTTTCAGAATGGATAGCTTGTGTCAGGTCCAACTTCTTGGTCTTATGCTACCTCCATGACGTCAAGAACATTCTGCAGCTCCATGACCTGACTACTGGTGCTCTCCTTAAGACCTTCCCGCTCGATGTCGGCAGCATTGTAGGGTACAGCGGTCAGAAGAAGGACACTGAAATCTTCTATCAGTTTACTTCCTTTTTATCTCCAGGTAAGTGTTTTTTCACTGTTGCTGTTCACTTTTAGACTAAACCAAGCCTTATTCTACTTTTTAGGTATCATTTATCACTGTGATCTTACCAAAGAGGAGCTGGAGCCAAGAGTTTTCCGAGAGGTGACCGTAAAAGGAATTGATGCTTCTGATTACCAGACAGTCCAGGTATGGAGAATATGATCTCATTAATGTGAGAGTAAATCTTATATTCTGCTTTCTTATATTCTAGATTTTCTACCCTAGCAAGGATGGTACGAAGATTCCAATGTTCATTGTGCATAAAAAAGGCATAAAATTGGATGGCTCTCATCCAGCTTTCTTATATGGCTATGGCGGCTTCAACATATCCATCACACCCAACTACAGGTGAGCTCGGAACGCACTCAGAGTGCCAGTATATGGAAGGTTAACTGTTTTTACTGCTTCTCAGTGTTTCCAGGCTTATTTTTGTGAGACACATGGGTGGTATCCTGGCAGTGGCCAACATCAGAGGAGGTGGCGAATATGGAGAGACGTGGCATAAAGGTGAGGTGTTTTCTCTACAGAAACACAAGTCTAATTAACTATCTTCCACTTTGGCACACTGTAGGTGGTATCTTGGCCAACAAACAAAACTGCTTTGATGACTTTCAGTGTGCTGCTGAGTATCTGATCAAGGAAGGTTACACATCTCCCAAGAGGCTGACTATTAATGGAGGTTCAAATGGAGGCCTCTTAGTGGGTGAGTACTGGATTTTATTCATTGCACTTACTGCCTCCCTTTTCTTTCTACGTTGGGCTTTTAGCTGCTTGTGCAAATCAGAGACCTGACCTCTTTGGTTGTGTTATTGCCCAAGTTGGAGTAATGGACATGCTGAAGTTTCATAAATATACCATCGGCCATGCTTGGACCACTGATTATGGGTGCTCGGACAGCAAACAACACTTTGAATGGCTTGTCAAGTAAGGTTTTATTGACATATATATGTTGTTAGTCCAGCCTCACAAAGGTGTTTTTGCCTTCCAGATACTCTCCATTGCATAATGTGAAGTTACCAGAAGCAGATGACATCCAGTACCCGTCCATGCTGCTCCTCACTGCTGACCATGATGACCGCGTGGTCCCGCTTCACTCCCTGAAGTTCATTGCCACCCTTCAGTACATCGTGGGCCGCAGCAGGAAGCAAAGCAACCCCCTGCTTATCCACGTGGACACCAAGGCGGGCCACGGGGCGGGGAAGCCCACAGCCAAAGTGATAGAGGAAGTCTCAGACATGTTTGCGTTCATCGCGCGGTGCCTGAACGTCGACTGGATTCCATAAACAGTTTTCGTGCTTCCTCCTGACAGCGACAGAAAACCTCAAGGGCTTTCCCACGTTGACACCAAGAAACCACTGGGCATAATGCTTCCCCACGGGAACATTATTCCTGCACTCACAGGCTACAGTTGAACAGAACTGCCGTGGGAATTTTATCTTTTTTAGGCTTCTCCTTTTTAGCAAGGCCTTGGTGTTTCTTTTTCCACCCTGTCTAGGCACATGTGGTTTTTTGGTGTTTTTTTTAAGGGCATGTTGGGATAAATAGCTAAATGGCAACAAACACATTGTGAATATTAGATTGCTGAATTAAGGATCATAGTCGGGCATACTTATCTATATCCATAACCTCTATATCTTTAAATAAATGTGAGAACTGTTCTCATGGAGAAGACTTCTTTGCAACAATAATAAATGTTATTTAAGAATGACAGGCTTTTACTTCCGGTTTCTTCATATTGAGGGGCAACTCCAGAAGTGGAGTTTTCTGTGAGAATAAAGCATTTCACCTTTCTGCAACAAGTTAGTTTTCAAGCAGTTAAGTCATAGAATGTTTGTTAGCTTTGAAAATAAGTTGTTCATCCACTCTGTCTCCCTTGTTTGTTTGTTTGTTAGAGGTGATGAAGCTGTCAGAGGGGGTTCACTGTCATAAACAAACACTGACCACTTAGTTGGGTAAAAATCTGATCTGGGGCTCTTTTGGTTTGGATGCCTCCTTTCAAAAATCACTGGGCTGGAAAATTCAGATTATTCACCTATTTGTATATTGATTTGTTTACAAAGTATTCCTAGAAATCAGAGTTCCTTGGATCCAAGGATCCTTGGTTCCAAGAGATCACATGAGTAAATTATCCAAACAAACAGATACATATATCCAAGCATTTCTTACAGTCAGAAATTTCAGCATTTCCCAAGCTGTTTCTCCTGCATAGATCACTCCTGGAAATAGAAATAGTCATACTTACTTACTGGAAAAAAAAAAAAAAAAGTTTTGGTTTGCCCACCCCCAAGATTTTTAAGATATACTATTCCTTAAACTTTCATCCATAAAATTTTTTTCAAGGCATATATTTTAACATTTCATGAAACAATGTTCCTTTGAGTATCAGTTTGGGAAATGCTGATCTAACTTAAAACAGTTTTTTTTCCTTTGTCTTGCTTTATCAGATGATATGATAAAAATTATTATTTTATATAGTATCTTAACCTTATATAAAATAGCTTAAAAGATTACTTCATTATTCCAATAATTTGTACTTTTCCAAGTAAGTCCCATCTTCCAAGTTGTATATGTATGTGCTTTTAAGAGCACTCTCTCATTCTCTACGTTTCAAGTTATGGTCAAAAATTAGACATACCATTTTCTATCAAGCATATCACTGCATACCAAGCATATTGAAAGACAGCTATATGGCTTGGTTTTTCTCTACTGGAATCATGTTTTCCGTTACTATTTAGTACGGTACATAATACAGTTGTCATTGAGTATAAGATTCACCATAACTCCTCTGGAAACAAAGTGTGCCAGTAGCTAGTGTTGCATGCTGAGACTCTGTCGTCATCACCATCTACTCAGATACTGATACTAGCTAGCTTTGGTGTAACTGCTGACCAGCATGGCAGGAAAGAAAGAAAATACATTTGCATGGTCAAGCCAGAGGCAGCCTCTTTCCTAGACTAGCTGTGTGGTGTGAAGTACAAATAGCTGAGTTGGACCCACTGAGTCCAGAGCATTTTCAAGGTTGCACAGAATCTAACCATACTTTCTGAGGTCTGCTTTACAGCAGAAAATACAGTGTGTAGTGTGTGAGCTTCAGATATCAGGACTGGGTTCAAATCCCAAATGTCACTTAGCAACTGATGAGGAGGAGGAGGAATACAGTAATACGTTTTTAATGCCTAGCATGATTGGCCTCCAGTTACGAGTTCTCTTTTCCAACCTAATTTTTGTGTCTAGATTTTCACAGGACAACTAATCCCACCAACTAAAGGTATTTTGGGGAGTAGGGGGAGCTTTAAACATTAGAAATAAGACTTGAGATTGGGCTCCTACCCAGAACTCTAAGGGATTCTTCTCTATTTGATCCCACTTTTCTGTATCCTGTGCTCTGCCCTTTGGCTCTTTCTTATGATTACTCTCTTCTAGCTATTTTGAAATGCACAGTAGATTATTGTAAACTATAGACACCCTACTGATCTAACACTAGGTCTTCTTTCAAACTGTATATTTGTAGGCATTAATCTCTTCATCCTCCCTTTCTCTGCCTGCTTTTTTAGCTCCCACATGAGTGGAGAACATGGGATATTTGTCTTCCTGTGCCTGGCTTATTTCACTTACCATATTGACCTTCAGTTCCATCCATGTTGCTGCAAATGACAGGATCTCAGTCTTTTTCATGGCTAAATCATATTCCATTGTATATATGTACCACATTTTCTTCATCTGTTCATCTGCTGATGGGCACGTGGGTTGATTCCCTATCTTGGCTGTTGTGGATAGTGCTGCAGTAGACACAGGAGTGCAGATATCTTTTTGATATACTGATTTCCTTTCTTTTGGATTCATACCCAGTAGTGGAATTGCTCGATCACAGAGGACTTATATGTTTAGTTTTTTTAGGACTGTTTTGAAAAAGAAAAAGTTGTACATGTTGCACAGGTGGCCTCACTGCTTTGTCACAAGGCCCTGCTAAGCACACCAGAGCATTTGTTACCTTAGCAAGATAAAGTCACATTTATGTTCACTATGGACTTACCTGGAATATTATAAAACTTTCCAATTAATCATGTTTCTTAAATACTCCCACTAAAGCTTAAGCAGCTACACACACATGGTGCTACAAGTTTGAAAAGGATAAGTTTCAACTAAGGAAGCCTGTCACCAGTCTCTCAAGGTTTGTCAGTTTTACCAGCCTCTGGAAGTTCCCAGCAGGCCACATAGCTAATGCCCAGAAGGAGTTGCAAAGACTCAAAGGCAGGTTAAGGACAGGCTGGAAAGCTGTGGAGGTTGCTGTAAAGAGGCAAAGGTCATACTGTTGGGGTGGTCAGGCCAGTGGGATGAGGACTGAGGCCCTTGAAGGAGGAACATTGAGCCATTCTCATCCTCCATATCTCAGGGGCTGAAGGTGCAGAGAGAAAATGTCCTGCCCTCATCCAGTTGATATTCCAGGGAGGAGACAGATGGTAAATTATCTTGCTCATGTTTACCCTGTGCCACCCGCTGCAAGCACTCTGTGTGGATGAATGTTTGTCCTCACACAACCTTAGGAAGCACATAATACCTTTTCCCCATTTGGCAAAGGTCCAAGTTCCCCAGCCAGGAGGTGGGCAGGCAGGGCAGTAACCCCAGGAGCTGGGCCTTGGATACTGCACTCTTTTTTTGGGATGGAGTTTTGCTGTTACGGCCCAGGCTGGAGTGCAATGGCGCTATCTCAGCTTACTGCAACCTCCACCTCTTGGGTTCACGTGATTCTCCTGCCTCAGCCTTCCCAGTAGCTGGTATTACAGGCGCATACCATCATTCCCGGCTAATCTTTTTGTATTTTTAGTAGAGATGGGGTTTCACCATGTTGGCCAGGCTGGTCTTGAACTCCTGACCTCAGGTGATCCACCCACCTCAGCCTCCCAAAATGCTGGGATTACAGGCATGAGCCACCATGCCCAGCCGAAACAGCTCTCTTACTGCTGTTGTCTGAGTGTTTATGTCCTCCCCGAAATGTATATGTTGAAATCGTAAATCCCAAAGTGATGGAATTAGGAGGCAGGGCCTTCAGGAGGCGATGGGTCATGAGAGCGGAATCCTCATGAATGGGACTGGTGCCTTTATATTAGAGCCCAAGGAGAGACCCCCCCGCCCCATCCCTTCCACCATGTGAGGACACAGGAGACGGTGTCACCTATGAACCAGGAAGCAACCCTCATTAGACACCAAATCTGCCAGTGCCTTGATCTTAGATGTCCCAGACTCTAGGACTGTGAGAGAGCAATTTCTGTTGTTGACAACCCACCAGTTTATGGTATTTTCTTATAGCAGCTTAAACAGACTAAGATACCCACGAGTCTATTAACAAGATAATAAACAAAGTATAATTTCAGGAATTAACAAGAAACAGGAATAAAAAGAGCTGTGAAGAAACAAAGTGGGGCAAATGAATAGTCCGTGAGAAGGAATGCTATTTGAGTCGAGGTCAGGGTGCCTCTTTCAGGAAGCAACATTCGGACAAAGACCCGAACGGAATGAGGGGACAAACAATGGGCAACGTTTTGGGGGTTGGTGAGGACAGCAGCAATGGGCAGAGCCTGAGGCAGGAACCAGCCAGGCCTTTGGAGGAAGAGCAGGAAGCCAGTGTGGGGGGAACAGGGAGCCAGGCGAGGCCTGGAGGATACACTAGAGATGGCAGGCAGCTCAGTCAGGTGAAGCCACTGAGAGATGAAAGCCGACAACACTGTGGGAAACTGACAGCAGGAGAGCCTAGGGAAAAGCGGGGTGGTTATTCAAAGAGCAGGTTGCTTAGCACCTTTAAGGAATTTTGGGGGTGGGGGCAGCAGGAACCCACCATCACAAAAATCACTGACATGCCATATCATGGATGAATCTCAAAAACATTATAAGTGAAAGAAGCCAGACACAAATGACTGGGTATAGTCTGATTAAGTGAAATATCCTGAAAAGGCAGTTCTATAAAGATAGAATGTAGATTAGTGGGTACCTGGAGTTGGTGGTGAAGATGGTAATTAACTACTTGGGCATAAAGGATCTAACCGGGATGACAAAAATGTTCTAAAACTGGATTTCAGTAACGGTTGCACAACCTGGTAAATGTATTAAAAAGTCATTGAATTGTACACTTGAAATGTATGAATTTTATGGTTTGTAAATCATAATGTTATCGAAATAATCTCTGGTAGTGAAATAAAGAGAAAAAAGAGCAATGACCCTTTCTGGATGAGTGCCATCCAGGAAT